TCGGATGCTAGTGTCTCGGGCGCGGCCCCTGTTCGCTCTTGGGCGACGAGGCCCCGACGCCTGGAGGGGAGCTCCCAGCCCAGAAGGACTCCCGGGAAGGCCCGGTCGGGTCGCAGGGAGTGGTGGCGGGGACCCTGGCCGGATAGGGGCCCACCGCCCACCACTCCTTCCGGCGCCCGCCGCCCGGGGCACAGCTGGAATCACCCAGTTAGCATGGCCCCGGCCACGGAAAGGAGCCCCGCTACCCGCGCCCGCGCCCCAGGGAACGGCCACGCCCTCTGGCCGCTCGGGGACTCACCGCCTCAGCGCCCACGGTTCTCCCAAGCTCACCGGCAACTGCCCAGGGCGCAGGCGCGGGACTGCGCTACGGACTACATCTCCCGGCAGGCCACACGCCGCCCGCCGGGCTGTGCGCCCACAGGGATGCTGACGTGGGAGGGGCTGGGACTCTTCCTGGCTTCCAACCAGCCTCAAGCTGTTTTGGAAGGGCTCCCGTTTCCTGTTTAAGCGCTTCTTAGTCGCAGGGTGTTGGGTGGGGCGAACCCCGGGTCGTGATCCAAATGAGCGCTTCTCCTTGAGCCTTGGAGTAACTGGAGCGGGTGGGGACCACCTTTAAATCTGTTACGACCCGGTCAGTGATTCTTAAACCTGGCTGTGTGGGGAGAATTTGTAGGGAGAGCTTGTTAAAAAGTCGTATTTCGGGGCTCCACCCGCTACCCTGACGCATTGAATCTCACAGGAACCCGGGGATTCGCATTTTAATAAACCATCCTGGAGATTTTGACTCCGGTCGTCCGCCTGCAGTTCACAGTGGCTTTGGATTTGCTTTTTAGTATCCCCATCTTCAAGACCTAAGCTTCGATCTAGCGAACCCGCCCATTACCCTCTGCCTTCAACAGCCACGGAGGTCTCTGGGGTTAAGGTTTGCCTGCGGGCCCCGCCTCTTGTCTTTCAATTGGTCCCTCGCTGGTCCCGTCCTGGAGCCAAATTTTCTTTTCTGATTGGTCAGCTGCGAATTGTGGCTAGACCTGATCCAATGGCCGCTTGATACAATGGTGTCGTTCGGGAAACGCAGCCCTAACGTTGGTCCTAAGCTGACAAATTGGTCTGTGGACGCCAAACTTCCGTGCTAGGACTTTCTGCGTGTGGACCGGGGGCCTAGTCCTGCGTGGGTCCAACACAGACAGGAGAAAGCTGCCTGCTTTTGTGCCTCCCGGAGGTCCTGGTAGAAGCGAAACGGGGACAGGAGCTGCAGCGTCCCAAGCCCAGTGAGGCGAAGCTACTGGAGACAGCTCTGCCGGGTCCAAAGTTGGGCTCACCGGCTGGAACTTGAAACCGGAGCACGCCGGACTCCTGCTGAAGCCATCATCTCTCTCTCCTGGCCCCGGGCGCCTTGGCCGGCGGGCACAACTGGTTTCGGGGCCAAGGTGGTCTGGAAGCCTGACTGTGGCGTCTGGCCTGGGCTCCCGCGAGCGGAAAAGGTTCCCCTCCTGTGAGAGGGAAACTATGGAAGTTCCTACGCCCGGAGCCAGAACTCCTGCTGCTCCCGCCCGACCCAAGGTCTAGCTTGGCGGCCTCCCACCTGTGCTTCTGAGGGTTCTGCTTCCAAGAGGCTGCTGGTGCCCGGGACACCAGCAGTTTCGCCATGGGTGTTTCGCCATGGGAGTTTCGCCATGGGTGACTTTGGCCTGAGATGCGCTCCATGGAGCAGATTCTGGAGTTGCTGGTGTTGGAGGAGTTCCTGACTATCCTGTCCCAGGACATCCACAGCAGGGTGCAGAAGCTGCAACGGGCGAGCTGTGAAGAAGCTGTAACTCTTTTAAAGTATATGTATGACTTTTAAAAGAGAGAGCTTGTGAAACTGAGGGAATAGGTGAGTGAGAGAGAGGTTTTATCTGCCATCTTCCTCAAGGAGGCCCAGCCTCCCCTTTATTCATAGGGTTCTGGGTCTGGTGGGTCCAGAGGACTGAGACATCTCGCTGTCTTAATTCCCCATTCAGATTTTCTTGATTGCCCTGAGTAGACCTTACACGGGCCAGTGATTTTTTGTTGTTGTTGTTGTTGTTGTCTTCTCTGGAACCTTCATCCTCCAGATTTCCCCCCAGTGCAGTGAAGAGTGTGCTATTGCTTTTGGTTTCCACGGGGAGGCAGTGTCGCTGTCATAGTGTCCGCTCTGGAGGTAGATCAAAGGGGGCTTTCAACTCCTGGCTCTGCTCCCTACTAGCTGTGCGACTTTGGGCAAGTGACTTTTGCTTGGCTGGGCTTCACTTTCTGCACTGGTCAAATGCAGAAAGGGTAATAGACCCTTCTGGGGTTGTTTGGAGGATTAAAGGGAGAGCAGTATGTCCGTAATAATCGCACTGCTGGCACACAGCTAGTGCTTGAAACTGTGAGCTGCTGTTAGGTTAGGGGCAGCAGTCTGGTCTCCTCTGCAGAGATGGGTCTCAGTTAATTGTGAACTTAAACAGTTTGGCACTGAGGCTTTGGGGTCATTGCCCCAGGGCCACCCAAGTAAGCTTGTCTAATTGAGAGGAACAGGAGCAGCTGGAGAATGTGGGGGAGGAACCGAAGACCTATGGGGGACATGTGTGTACTGAAATGGGCTTTCTCCCCACACCCTCCACACAAGCACATACACACATTCACTCTGGGTCATGGCATCATAAAAACCTTGAGTTTAAACCATCCCTTTCTCTTGTTGGGTCCAAATGGACAGACTCTGGTTTTCTATTGAAGATTTACACGCAGATTCCTGTCATAATTTTTCTTTTCTATCGAGCCCTGTCATGATGATAAGTGATAGCAGGTTGGTTCCTAGATCATACACCATGGACCTAGCACAGAAGTGTTTTCAGAAGAGCCTTTTCCTTACAAAACAGCATGAAAGTCATTGAGCCAATGGATACTGAGATTTCAAACTGGAGCCAATGGATACTTAGAGGAGCCCTGAAGTGTAGAGTAGTTGCTACTTCTTGTTCACTAGGTCTAATTAGCATGTCATCAGTGTAACAGACTAGTGTGTTGTCTTGTGAAAGAGAAAGGTGATAAGATCCCTGTGAACTAAACTATGATGTAGGGCTTGAAAATTGATATACAATACGCCTGAGGTAGGATGGCGAAGGTGTATTCCTGGTCTTACCAGCTGAAAGTAAATTGCTTCTGGTGGTCTTTACTAACAGTTATTGAGAAAAAAAGCATTTTCAAGGTCAAGAGGTACATACTAGGTTCCAGGGGATATGTTAATTTGCTCAAGAAATGAAACCACATCTGGAACAGCAGCTGCAATTGGAGTCATCACCTGGCTTAGTTTACAATGACCCACTACCATCTTCCAAGATCCATCTGCCTTCTGCATAGGCCAAACAGGTGAGTTAAATGGGGATGTCTGCATATTTGAACATCTTTCATTTTCTGGTTGATTCCGGTTCAGGTCCACAGAACTCGACCCTGGAAGAGAGAGTCGGGGTCAGGTCTTCGGGAGGTGGAGGGATCGAATGAGGGAACTGATATTCCAAGACTCCCCACATCTTGGAGCTTCACTCGCCAGGCATCCCGCGCTTTCCTGACGTCGCTTCCCCTAGTGGTGCAGCAGCGGAGAGCTTTGCTACCCAGAGCAGCAGGGAGGCGTGGCCACAGAGGCAGAGGCGTAGTCGAGCCGAGGAAGAGGAAAGTGGCCTCCGGGGAAGCCAGAGCTGACTGAAGGTAACCGAGAAGCTGATTTTCTCTTTAGATTCTTGACATGTACTTTTCTTCTGCTCTCCCTCAGTGCTCTTGGGAAGAACAATTCATTGATTTGGTACCAACCTGATGCACCCTGATTTGTCAAAGGTGGTACCAGGTGGGTGTCAGTGTCACATACAAGAGTAAAACTGTTCCTAGAGCAAATGGCGATGAGAGAGCTGAACGCGGATTCATGCTCAAGCCCCCAGATGGGGGCTATGTGGGAGACTAGTGGGTCTGTGAAAGAGAACTCCAGTCAGAGTAAGAAATACAGCACAAAAATAGAGAATCTTGGTCCTGAGAGCGCTTGCAGGCACTTCTGGAGCTTCCGTTATCATGAAGCAACCGGACCGCTTGAGACTATCAGCCAACTTCAGAAATTGTGCCATCAGTGGCTGAGGCCAGAGATCCACTCAAAAGAGCAGATCTTGGAAATGCTGGTGTTAGAGCAGTTCCTGAGCATTCTGCCCAAGGAGACCCAGAACTGGGTGCAGAAGCATCATCCACAGAATGTCAAACAGGCTCTGGTCCTGGTGGAATTCTTGCAGAGGGAGCCTGATGGAACAAAGAATGAGGTAAGAAGAAAGATTGCCTACATGTACAATGATCTGTGCTAATGAGGATGGGGATTATTTCTAGGTCACAGCCCATGAGCTGGGAAAGGAGGCAGTGCTCTTGGGAGGAACAGCAGTGGCCCCAGGCTTCAAGTGGAAGCCAGCAGAGCCCCAACCAATGGGTGTGTTCCAGAAAGAATATTGGAATACATACCGGGTACTACAAGAACAGCTGGGCTGGAACACTCACAAAGAAACCCAGCCTGTATATGAAAGAGGTGAGGAGCTTCATCATAATTGTCTTCTCCTGAGAAATTTTCCCTGGCTATTTTCTACCCACAGCTGTGCATGATCAACAGATGTTAGCCCTTTCTGAGCAGAAAAGAATCAAACACTGGAAGATGGCATCTAAACTCATCCTGCCTGAGTCCCTGGTGAGCTGTTATTTCTGGCTTTTTTCAGGTGAAGTACTAAACTATAGCCCATTCTCTTCTTTAGAGTTTGTTGACATTTGAAGATGTGGCTGTGTATTTTTCTGAGGAAGAGTGGCAATTATTGAATCCTCTTGAGAAGACTCTCTACAATGATGTAATGCAGGATATCTATGAGACTGTCATCTCTCTAGGTAAAGATTCTTCCTTCCCATTGTGTAGAAGTCAGATGGCTGATTATTCTGTTTATTCTAACAGGGTTAAAGCTAAAAAATGACACTGGAAATGATCATCCTATATCTGTTTCTACATCAGAAATACAAACATCAGGATGCGAAGTATCAAAAAAGACCAGAATGAAAATTGCCCAGAAAACAATGGGCAGGGAAAATCCTGGTGATACACACAGTGTACAGAAATGGCATCGAGCTTTTCCAAGGAAGAAAAGAAAGAAACCTGCAACTTGTAAACAAGAGCTTCCAAAACTTATGGATCTTCATGGGAAAGGCCCCACAGGGGAGAAACCTTTTAAGTGTCAGGAATGTGGGAAAAGCTTCAGAGTTAGCTCTGATCTTATTAAACACCACAGAATTCACACTGGAGAGAAACCCTATAAATGTCAACAATGTGACAGGAGGTTTAGATGGAGTTCAGATCTTAATAAGCACTTCATGACCCATCAAGGAATAAAACCATATAGATGCTCATGGTGTGGGAAAAGCTTTAGTCATAACACAAATCTACACACACACCAAAGAATTCACACAGGAGAGAAGCCCTTTAAATGTGATGAATGTGGAAAAAGATTCATTCAGAACTCCCACCTTATTAAACACCAGAGAACTCACACAGGTGAGCAGCCTTATACGTGTAGCTTATGCAAGAGAAACTTTAGTAGGCGATCGAGCCTTCTTAGACACCAGAAACTCCACAGAAGAAGGGAAGCATGTCTAGTGTCTCCAAACTGAGGAAAGTTACCATGTAGAGCTTGACTTTAGAAGTGGTGAAAGAATACAAAATTATGAGGCACCCAATGATAGGAATCTGTGATTAATAAAACATTTGGGAAGGGTACATGTTACACTTCACAAAAAGGAATCTAAGCTGTCTGTTTTATTCAGCATTGCATCTTCTGTGCCTAGCACAAGAGTTGATACATAAGGAGTACTTTATAAATAAAAAAATGAAAGTGTAGTGATGAGATTCCTTTAGCTATCTATCTATATGTATATATCTGGTTATTCAAAGCTTCCCCACCCCCAGTCATCTAAATTTTTCAGGTATCAAGTGCTCAACAGACATATGATAGTCAAGGCTCTTAGTCTCATTTTTTACTCTTTGTCAAGAGAAATGGAAAATAAGAGTACTTGGGCCCTCTTAAGGGAGCTCAGAGAGAATTACTAAATTAGGGACAGTTTCAATAGTTATCATTCTGTCTACATGAACAATCAAGACCAGGACTCAGGGAACTTTACTCTGTAACAGAAAGAGAGGATTCAGTGTTTGCCCTGGGAGAATTGTCCCATTCTTGTTGCTTCTCTCCTGAGTACCCACTACCACAATGTCTTCTGTCAAGGAATTACAAGTAGCAAGGGAAGGTCTGAATGTAAGGACAGGCCTAGGGACCTTGCAAGCACTTGATATCTCTCCTCTTGCTGACTTTGTCAACATAGACATATAGTGAAATGATGAGGGAGGCAGTCTTGGCCCTCATCCAGGTATCTGGTTTTTTTTTGTAGAAAGCACAGATAAGTGGTAAATGGTCTTTTTCTGACTTTCATTATGTGGACTGGATGGAGGCTTTCAAACTGGTGCCATACTGCTGCAGGACCTAAAGGGAGCCCCATCTTTATGGCTGATCAACTACAACCCTATATGCCTGAATACTCTGCAAGAAGGCCTGGAGATTTTGCAAAACTGATTTATTGAGAATGGCAAGGAGAGCCTTGTGAACTTTTAGCTTTGGTGCACAGCTGATACCAGGAGGGAACATCCTGAAGTGTCAGAGAAAAGTAAGGCATATGGCTCACAGTGATGATGCCAGTCAGAGCCAGGCCAGATGGAAATTGTTTTCTGATGTTACTGGTTTTCTTTTCCCTATTAGCCAAAGTGACTATCTCTTAAGAGAAGATAATGTGACGTCAAGGGAAGTTGGAAGGCATGGATTTATATCTATGTCAGATCCTGGTTTATAATGTTGGCCAAGGCTTATTTATATATGTTTATTTAGTATTCCATAAAATTGTACTTCGTAATGAAAATGACACATTTTATCTTAAATTTAGACAATAAACAAAACTTTGTTACCAAATCACTCAGAAATGGCCAATGTTTGCTTTTTTGAAA